CTGTTTGAGTCCCTGCATCCAATTCTTTTGTGTGTGTATTCAGAAGTGGTAATTCTATTTTTAACTTTTTGAGGAACCACCATGCTGTTTTCAATGGCAGCTGTACCATTTTACATTTCAACCAGCAATCCCTGAGGGCTCCAATTTCTCCACATCCTCACCAATCCTTGTGATTTTCTGTTAATAGCTATCCTAATAGGTGCAAGCTGGGATCACTCTGGTTTTGATTTGCAATCCCTAATGACTAGTGATATTAAGATTTTCATGTGCTTATTGGCTATTAGTTTAGCTCCTTTTGAAACATCTATTCAAGTGCTCTGAACATTTTTTTAAATTTAATTTTTTAGACTGGATGTGTGTGTGTGTTTTATTATTGTTTATTTTTGTTGACTTTGTCAAATATCGATTGTAGGTGTGTGGCTTTATTTCAGGGGCCTCTATTATGTTCCATTGGTCTATGTGTCTGTTTTTGTACCAGTACTATGCTGTTTTGGTTACTGTAGTCTTGTAATATAGTTTCAGGTTGGATAATGTGATGCTTCTGACTTTATTCTTTTGTTTAGGATTGCCTTGGCCAATCCATGAGTGTGGAATGCATTTCCATTTATTTGTGTCATCTATGATTTCTTTCAGCGATGTTTTGTGGTTCTCATTATAGAGATCTTTTGCCTCCTTAGTTGGATGATGTATTCTTAGGTATTTTGTTTTGTGTCTATTATAAATGGAATTGCATTCTTGGTTTGGTTTGCAGCTTGAACATTATTGGTGTATAGAAATCCTACAGATTTTTATATGCTGATTTTGTATCCTGAGACTTTGCTTAAATTATTTATTATGTCTAGGAGTCTTTGGCAGAATCCTTAGAGTTTTCTAGGTATAGAATCATATTGTCACTGAAGAGAGATATTTTGACTTCCTTTTTTCCCTATGTGTATGCCTTTTAATTCTTTGTCTTGCCTAATTGCTCTGGCTAGGACTTTTTGAGCAGACACTTCCAAAAAGACATACAAGCAGCCAAAAAACGAAAAAAATGCTTAATATTACTAATCATCAGAGAAATGCAAATTAAAACCACGACGAGATACCATCTCATGTCAGTCAGGATGGCTATTATTAAAAAGTCAAAAAACAGATGTTGGCAAGGATGTGGAGAAAAGGGAACACTTACACACTTGGTGGGAATGTAAATTATTTCTGCACCTGTGGAAAGCAGTTTGGAGATTTTTGCAAAGATCTAAAAATAGAAGTCCCATTCGACCCAGCAATCCCATTACTGGGTATCCTACCAAAGGAAAGTAGCTCATTCTACCAAAAAGACACCTGCACTTGTATGTTTATTGCAGCACTATTAACAACAGCAAAGACATGGAATCAGTCAAGGTGCCCATCAAGAGTGGATTGGATTTTAAAAATGTACCTATACACCATGGAATACTATGCAGCCATAAAAGTGAATCAAATAATGTCCTTTGCAGCAACATGAAAGCAGCTGGAGGCCATCATCCTAAGCAAATTAACACAGAAATGGAAAACCAAATACCACATGTTCTGACTTACAAGTGGGAGCTATACATTGAGTGCACATAGACACAAAGATGGGAACAATAAGCACTTAAGATTCCAAAAGTGGGGAGGGAGGGGGGCAAGCGTTGAAAAACTTATCAAGTACTATGTTCCCTACTTCGGCAACAGCATCATTAGAAGTCCAAACCTCAGCATCACACAATATACCCTTGTATCAAACCCCCATGTGTACCTCCTGAATCTAAAATTTAAAAAACAGGCATCTGTTCATGTCCTTTGCCCACTTTTAATGTTATTTGTTTTATTCTTGTTCATTTATTTAAGATCCTTATAGATTCTGGATATTAGTGCTTTGTTGGATGCATAATGTGCAAATAATTTCTCCCAGTCTGCAGGTTGTCTGCTTATTCTGTTGATTGTTTCTTTCGCTGTGCAGACGCTGTAGTTCAAGTGAGTCTCATTTGTCTATTTTTTGTTTTTGTTGCATTTGCCTTTGAGGTCTTAGTCATAAGTTCTTCACCTAGGCCAATGTCCAGAAGAGTTTTCCCTAGATTTTCTTCTAGGATCTTTATAATTTGAGGTCTTACATTTGAGTCTTTGGCACATCCTGAGGTAGTTTTTGTATATGGTGAGTATTAGAGGCCCAATTTCATTCTTCTGCATATACCTAGTCAGTTTTTCCTGCACCACTTACTGAATAGGGTATCCTTTCCCCAGCATTTATTTTTGTTGACTTTGTCAAAGATCATTTTAAAAAATGATTTTTTTTGGTGGTTTTGAATTGTAGAAGTTCTTTTATATATTCTGGATGTGAATTCAGTATTAGTTTTATGATTCACAAAGATTTTCTCCTATTCTGTGTGAGTTGTTTTTCATTCTGTTGATAGTGTCCATTGATGTACAAAAAACTTTAATTTTTCTAACGTCCAATTTATTATTTCTTCTATTACCTGTGCTTTTGGTGTCATCCAAGAAATCACTGCCAAATCCAATGGCATCAAGTGCTTCCCTTATGTTTTCTTCTAAGTGTTTTCCAGTTTAAGCGCTTACATTTAGTTCTTTGATCCATTTTGAGTTAATTTTTGAATATACTGTAAAGTAAGAGTCCAGCTTGTTCTTTTGCATGTGTATATCCGGTTTTCCCAACTCCATTTGTTGAAAAGACTATTTTTTCCATTGAATAGTCTTGGCACTTGTCAAAAACGATTGACCTTGTATTTGAGAGACTCTATGGTATTCCGTTGGTCCATACGTCTGTCTGTATACCAGTACTACACTGTTTTTGATTACTGTAGTTTTGTGGTAAGTTTTGAAATCAGGATGTGTGAGAACTCCAATTTTGTTATGTTTCAAATGAATTTTAGGGGTTATAGTTCTGTGCCAACCATTTTTCTTTCAAGGCTTGAAAGTAGTTGTTTCATATATTTGTTCTAGTGTTCTAGTTCTTATGATGTGAGGACGTATTTGGTGCCAGTTACTCCACTGTGGCAGACAGTGGAAATCTAGTAGTTTTCAATTTTATCAAACACATTTTATATGTACTTTTTTGGGAGGAGCATCTGTTGAGATAACAGATGATACTTCTCTTTTCTTCTGATAAGATGATGGATTACACTGTTTTCATTTTCATCCAAATGTTAACCGATGTTGTATTTCAGGAATAAACCCCACTTTTTCATGATATTATTTTTTTATGTACTATTGAGTTTAATTTGCTGAGATTTGGTTTAGGATTTTACACTTGATTTAACACTTAAGATTAGCCTGTAATATTCTCTTTCCTGTAAGTTCTTTTTTATTTTGGTAACAAGGTTACGTCAGCATCATATGAGTTGGGAAATATTCTCTTCCATGAAAGAGTTTGCATACCAAACAGTGCGGTTCCTGGAAGGGCTTCTAAGACCTTTATGTGTTTGAATGCTTGTTCTTGTACCTAGGCTTTCTTACCCTTTTCTTTGCCTTCCTTCTTCTTGCTTATTCTTCACAGCCCAGCTCAGGGAACATTTACTGTGGGAAACATTTCCTGAGTTTTCTGGTCTCACTGGGTTGTGAATCCCCCTTCTGTCTATTGTGAAGGCAGCTTAATCCTAGCTCTTTCCCTAGCGGGAAAACGTTAGCAAGTCATTCTATTTATTTTTGTAAGTGTTTCAGTGGCATGCTTAACACAGGGCACTGCTAATACCTGCTACAAAGCCCATTCTCCTTCCCCCTCATGTCCCTCCTCAACCCTCTTTATGTACCCTACGTAGTTCTGACCTCCTTCTGTTACCCTGCTCTCTGTGAATTACTCCATGCACATGGCACATGTCGGATATTGCCATCTGCTTGTTAGTATCCACTGTTGATCTTGAGTTTCTGAGGGTCAGTTGTTTATGGCTATTGAGTACATGAATGAATGAATGAGTTTTCTTATTTCTTCCTCCAGTGTGGTAGAATCTAGCAATGAAACTTGTATTATATTTGGATAGAAGAGTTTTAGTTGTAGATTAATTTTCTTTCCTATTCAGATTTTTTAAAAAAAATTTTATCAGCTTTTGTAAATTATATCTTTCTAGTTAGTAATTTGTCTATTTAAATTTAAAGTTAAGGCTAAATTAAAGTTAAAGTTAAGGCTAAAGGTTGTTTGTAATAGTGTGTGATATTTGAACGTCTGCAGAAGCTGTTATGCCCCCTTCTAAAATTTCTGACAGTTGCATTGATAGTTGTCTCTTTTTCCGATCAGTGTTAGTAAAGTTTTACTTTTTTTCTTATCTTCAAAGAACAAACCTACACTTCTGTTGATATCTTTGTTTTATTAACTTCTGATCTTTATTATTGCCTCAATTCTACTTTCATTTATTTTAATTTTTATTCTTTTTAAACTTTTTGAGATGGATACATAGCTTGTTGATTTTGCCAGCTTGATTTTCTTTTGCAGTTTTAGAATTGAGTTAAACATGCTAACTGCATTCCGTAAGCTTTAGTCTGTTGTATTTTCCTTAACATGTAGTTTTAAATATTTTTGAAAAATCTCACACAACACTATTAATTGACTCTACTTGGGTCTTCTGTCTATCCATATTGTATATTCAAATTTTTGTCTCCTTTTTAAGGCTCATTTTGAAATGCAACCTTTTCTGAGAAGCCTTTCCAGAAAACTTTCCCTCTTCTAAAGATCTATAGTTGTCTGGTAATACCTTCCTTATGACACTTATTTTTACCTAGAATTATAGTTACTTATGTATATCTCAGATCTCACTTTGAACAGCATGTCCCTTGAGAACAAACTCTCAACTGAAAATTTTAATAATATGCATATTTTTTAGTTTTACTGAGGTATAATTTTAAACAAAATTTTACAACTTTATATGTCTTGTTTAGTTTGTATATGTGCATATACTAGGTGATACCATTACCACGAACAAGGTATTAGACATATCTGTTGCCTCTAGATTTTTTTGTGTGTTCTTTTGTGGGTATGGGTGTGTTGTAAAGAATAGTTAACGTGGGATCTATTCACTTAATGTATTTAAAAGCAGACACAGGGTTTCACCATATTGGCCAGGCTGGTCTCAAACTCCTGAAACCCCATCTCTACTAAAAATACAAAAATTAGCTGGGTGTGGTGGTGTGCACCTGTAGTCCCAGCAACTAGGGAGGCTGAAGCAGAAGAATCGCTTGAACCTGAGAGGTGGAGGTTTCAGTGAGCTGAGATCACGTCACTGCATTGCAACCTGAGTGACCGAGCAAGACTCTGCCTCAAAAAATATATATATATTTATATTTTATATATATATACATACATATATTTTAAAGTACACAATACAATATTGTTAACTGTAGGTACTATGTTGTGCAGCAGATCTCTAGAACTTATTTATCTCGTGTTACAGAAAATTTATACCAATTGAAAAACAATTTCATGTTTCTTCCCCCTCTATCCTCTGGCAACTGCCATTCTACTCTCTGCTTCTGTGAGTCTAGTATCTTTTTTTGGTGCTTCATTAAAGTAGATTCATCTAGTATTTGTGTGTGTTTGTGATTGGCTTTTTTTACTTAGCATAATGCCCTCTAGGTTCATCTATGTTACTGCAAATGGCAGGATTTTCTTATTTTTTAAGGTTGAATGGTATACCATTATATATATATGCTGCGTTTTAAAAATTCACTTGTTTGATTTGTTTTTCTAGTCTCTATTTCATTTATTTCTGCCCTGATCTTTGTTGTTTCTTCCTTTTGCTAACACCAGGCTTCGTTTTTCTCTAATTCCTTGAGATGTAACATTAGCTTGTTTATTTGAGATCTTTCTTCTTTCTTTCTTTCTTTTTTTTTTTGAGACGGAGTCTCGCTCTGTCCCCCAGGCTGGAGTGCAGTGGTGCGATCTCGGCTCACTGCAAGCTCTGCCTCCCGGGTTCACACCATTCTCCTGCCTCAGCCTCCTGAGTAGCTGGGACTACACGCACCCGCCACCATGCCCGGCTAATTTTTTGTATTTTTAGTAGAGACGGAGTTTCACCGTGTTAGCCAGGATGGTCTCAATCTCCTGACCTCATGATCTGCCCACCTCGGCCTCCCAAAGTGCTGGGATTACAGAGCCACCATGCCCGGCCTCTTCTTTCTTAATGTAGCATATATTGCTATAAAATTTCCCCTTTGTACTGCTTTTGCTGCCTGTTACAAATTTTGGTATGTCGTGTTTTCATTTGTCTCAAGACATTTAAAATTTTTTTCTTTGACCAACTGGTAGTTCAGGAGTATTAATTTCCACGTTTGTGAATGTTTTACCTTTCCTCTTATTGATTTCTAGTTTCATATAATTGTTGAAAAAATATTTCAGTCTTCTTTAATCTGTTAAAACTTGTTATGTGGCCTAAGGTGATCTTCTAAAGAATGTTCTGTGTGTGCTTGAGAAGAACTGCTGTTGGCTAGACTGTTCTGTATATAATCTGTTAGGTCTATTTGATTTAATGTGTTGTTCAAGTCTGCTGTTTCTTTATTGATTTTCTGTCTGGATGACCTTTCCACTGTTGAGAGTGGGCTACTGAAATCTGTTATTGTATTGGTATCTACTTTCCTCTTTGTTCTATTAATATTTGCTTTATATCTTTAGGTGCCCTGATGTTGGGTATATGCAATTGTGTCTTCCTAATGAGTTGACCTTTTTATCATTATACAATGATCTTTTTTGTGTCTTGTGACAGTTTTTGATGTAAAGTCCATTTTGTCTGATATAAGAATAGCCACCTCTGTGCTCTTTTAATTACCATTTTCATGAAATATCTTTTCTATCCCTTCACTTTCAGCTTAAATGCACCCTTATAGCTAAAGAGAGTCTCTTGTAGGCAGCATCTGGTTGGATCTTGTTTTTGTAGTCACTCAGCCACTCTGTCTTTTTTTAAAAAATTATAAATTCAGGTGGTGCTTGTTATGTTGGTGTATTGGGTAATCCTAGGGTTTGGGCTTCTAATGAACCCATCACCCAAATAATAAACGTAGTACCCAATAGGTAGTTTTTCCAACTCTTTCCCATCTTCGTCCCCCACCCTTGGAATCCCTAGTATCTAATATTTCTATCTTTATGTCTCCTGTGTATCCATTGTTTAGCCAATTGATAAGTGAGAGCATGCAGTATTTGATTTTCTGTTTCTGCATTAATTCTCTTAGGGTAATGGCCTCCAGCTGCATTCATGTTGCTCCAAAGGACACAATCTCATTTTTTATGGCTGTGTAGTATTCCATGGTATATATGTACCACATTTTCTTTATGCAATCCACCTTTGACAGAAACTTAGGCTGATTGCATGATTTTGCTATTGTGAATAGTGCAGTGATAAACATACAAGTGCACATGACCTTTTGATAAAATGATTTCATTTCCTTTAAGTATATACCCAGTAGTGGGATTGCTGGGTCAAATGGTAGTTCTATTTTAGTTCTTTGAGAATTCTCCATACTATTTTTCTACAGGGGTTGAACTAATTCACATTCTCTACCAACAATTTATAAGCATTCTCTTCTCTACAGCCATACCAACATCTATTTTTTTTTTACTTTTTAGTAATAGCCATATTACCAGTGTGAGATGATATCTCATTGTGGTTTTAATTTGTATTTTTATCTGATGATTAGTGATGTTGAGCATTTTTTCATGTTTTTTGGCTGCTTGTATGTCCTTTGAGAAATCTGTTTATGTCCTTTGCCTACTTTTCAATGGTGGTTTTTTTTCTTGTTGATTTATGTTCCTTATAGATCATAGATATTAGTCTTTGTTAGATGTGTAGTTTGCAAATATATTCACCCATCTGTAGGCTGGCTGTTTACTGTGTTGAAACTGTTTCTTTTGCTATGCTAAAGCTCTTCAGTTGAATTAAGTCTGATTTGTCTATTTTTGTTTTTGTTGCATTTGTTTTTGAGGTCTTAGTCATAAATTCTTTGCTTGGGCCAATCCAGAAGAGTTTTCCCTAGGTTTTCTTCTAGGATTTTTATAGTTTGAGGTCTTACAGTTGAGTCTTTAATCTGATTTGAGTTAATTTTTGTATATGGTGAGAGGTAGAAGTCCAGTTTAATTCTTCTTTATATAGCTAGCCAGTTTTCCCCAGCACCATTTATTGAATAGGGAGTCCTTTCACCATTGATTGGTTTTGCCAACCTTGTCAAAGATCAGATGGTTGTAGAGGTGTGGCTTTATTTCTGGGTTCTCTATTCTATTCCATTCATCTATGCATCTGTTTTTGTAGTGTAGCAGTAAAATTTGAATTTGGGTAATGTGATGTCTCCAGCTTTATTTTTGTTTGGGATTTCTTTGGTTAATCAGGCTCTTTTTTGGTGCCATGTGAAGTTTCCGTAATTTTTTTGTAGTGCTGTGAAAAATGACATTGGTAATTTCATAGGAATTGTGTTGAATCTGTAGATATCTTTTGGCAGTTTGGTCATTTTAGTTATATTGATTCTTCTAATCCATGAGCATGGAATGTTTTTCCGTTTGTTTGTATCATCTATAATTTCTTTCAAAAGTGTTTTGTAGTTCTCCTTGTAGAGGTCTTTCGCCTTCTTGGTTAAACATATTCCTACTTATTTTTTGTGTGTGGCTATTTCTAGATGGAATTGAGTTCTTGATTTGGTTCTCAGCTTGAATGTTATTGCTGCACATTCTACTGATTTTTGTACATTGATTTTTGTATCTTGAAACTACTGAATTTGTTTATCAGGTCTAGGAGTCTTTTGGATGAATCTTTAACGTTTTCTAGGTACAGGACTATGTCAACAGTGAACAGAGATAATTTGACTCCCTCTTTTCCTATTTTGATGTCTATTGTTTCTTTCTCTTGTCTGATTGCTCCAGCTAGGACTTTCAGTACTATGTTGTATAGGCATGGGGAGAATGGATGTATTAGTCAATTCTGATGCTGCTTATAAAGACATACTTGAGACTGGGTAATTTATAAAGGAAAGAGGCTTAATTGACTCACAGTTCAGCATGGATAGGGAGGCCTCAGGAAACTTACAATCATGGCATAAGGGAAAGCAGACACATTCTTCTTCACATGATGGCAGGAAGGAGAAGTGCAGAGAGAAGGTGGCGGGGGAAGCCCCTTATAAAACCATCAGATCCTGTGAGAACTGATTCACTATCCCAAGAACAGAATGGAGGTAACCACCCCCATGATTCAATTACCTCCTACCGGGTCCTTCCCACACCACATGGGGATTGTGGGAACTACAGCTCAAGTTGAGAGTTGGGTGGGGACACAGCCAAAGCATATCAGTGGACATCCTTGTCTTGTTATCATTCTTAAGGGGAATTCATTCAAATTTGCCCATTCAGTATGATGTTAGCTGTGGGTTTGTCATAAATGGCTTTTATTATTTTGAGGTATGTTCCTTCGATGTCCAGTTTGTTGAAGGTTTTTATGAAGGGATGCTGGATGCTATTGAATGCTTTTTCTGTGTCTGTTGAGATGATCATACAGGTTTTGTTTTTAATTCTGTTTGTGTGGTGAATAATATTGATTTGTGTATATTGAATGATCCTTGTTTCCCAGAAATAAAGCCCACTTGATCATGATGAATTATCTGGTTGATATGATGTTGAATTAAGTTTGCTAGTATGTTGTTGAAGATTTTTGCATCTATGTTCAGAAAGTATATTGACCAGTAGTTTTTTTTTTCTGTGTCCTTGCTAGATTTTGATACCAGGGTGATGCTAGTTTTGTAGAATGAATCAGAGAGGAATTGTCCTTGATTTCCTATAACAGTTTCAGTAAGATTGGTGCCAGCTTTTTGAACATTTGGTAGAATGTGGCTGTGACTCTGTCTTGCCCAGGGCTTTTTTTGGTTGGTAGATTTTTTATTACCGATTTAATTATCTAACTCATTCGTCTGTTCAAGATTTCAATATCTTTCTGGCTCAATCTTTGGAGGTTGTGTTTTTCCAGGAATATATCCATTTCTCCTAGGTTTCCTAGTTTGTGTGCATAGAGATGTTCCTAGTAGTCTCTGGTGATCTTTTTTCTTTCTGTGGTATCAGTTGTAATGTCACCTTTATCATTTTTTATTGTGGTTATTTGAATGTTCGTTTTTTTCTTGAGTAATCTTGCTAGCACTCTATCAATTTTGTTTCGATGAACCAGCTTTTCATTTTGTTGATGCTTTGTTGTTGTTGTTTTGGTCTCAGTTTCATTTAGTTCTCTAATATTTCTTTCTTTTTTTTCTGATACCTTTGGATTTGGTTTGTTTTCCTAAGTCCTTTAGATATGACCTTAGGTTGTTAATTTGAGATCTATCTTTTCACGTAGGCATTTAGCAGTATAAACTTTCCTTTAAACACTGCTTTTGCTTTACTCAAGAGGTGTGGGTGTATTGTCCAAGAAGATACTTGATATGATTTCAGTTTTTTTGCATTTATTGAGACTTGCTTTATGACCGAGCTTGTGGTCAAATTTAGAGAATGTTGCATGTACAGATGATTAAAGAAGTGGGTATTTGCGGTTCTTGGGTGGAATATTCTGTAGATGTCTATTAGGTACTTTTGGTCAAGAGTCCAGTTTAAGTCCAGAGTGTTTTTTTTTTTTTTTTTTTTTTTTTTTTTGTTAGTTTTCTGCCTCAGTGATCTGTCTAATGCTGTCAGTGGGGTAGTGAAGTCCCCCACTATTATTGTTTCACTGTGTATCTCTGAAGTCTACTAGTATTTGTTTTATAAATATGGGTACTTTGACATTGGGTGCAGGTATAGTTAGGATAGTTAAGTCTTCTTGATTGAATTGAATGTTTTATCATTAAATAATGCCATCTTTTTCATTTTCTTTTTTTAGCTTTGTTCATTTAAAGTCTGTTTTATGTGCTACAAGAATAGCAACTCATCCTCTTTTTTGTTTGTTTGTTTTTCATTTGCATGATAGATGTTTTTCCATTTCTTTACTTTTAGTGTGGGAATGCCGTTCCCTGTGAGGTAGATCTATTGAAGGCAGCAGAATACTGTTTTTTAAATCCAATTTGCCACTCTGTGTCTTTTGAGTAGGGTATTTAGACCATTTACATGTAAGACTAATATCGATATGTGAGGTTTCATTTCTGTCATAGCTTTCTTAGCTAGTTGTTTTGTAGTCTCAATTGTGTAATTGTTTTGTAGCATCTGAGAACTTTGTACTTATGTGTTGTTTTATGGTAGCAGTATCATTCTTTCGTTTCCATCTTTAGAACTTCTGTGAATATTTCTTGTAGGGCTTATCTGGTGGAGACAAATTCCCTTAACAGTTGCTTCTCTAATAAAGGCTTTATTTCTCCCTTATTTATGAAGCTGTTTGGCAGGATATGAACTTTTTGGCTGCCATTTTTTTTTCTTTAAGAAGGCAAAAATAGGCTTCAGTCTCTTCTGGCTTGTAAGGTTTCTGCTGAGAAGTCTGCTGTTAGTCTGATGGGACTTCCTTTATAGGTAATTTGGGCCTTTTCTCTAGCTACCTTTAAGGTTTTTTTTTGTATTAACCTTGGGAACGGTTGTGTTGTATAGTATCTCTCAGGTGTACTCTCAGTTTCTTATATCTGGTTCTTGACCTCTCTAGCAAGATTAGGGAAATTTTCCTGAATTATTTCCTCAAATATGTTTTCCAATTTGCTTGCTTTTTCTTTGTATTTCCAAAGGCTTTGTTCTTTTTTTTGCTTTATCTGGGTTAATTTGAAGGACCAGCCTTCAAGTTCTGAAATTCTTTCTTCTGCTTTGTGTAATCTGTTATTAAAACTTCCAGCTGTATTTTGAAATTCCTTTAGCAAAATTTTCAATTTCAGAAGTTCTATTTGTTTTTTTCTTAATACAGCTATCTTGTCTTTCATACCCTGAATTATTTTTCTAGTGTCTTTGTATTGGATTTCAACTTTCTCTTGGATCTTACTGAGTTTCCTTGATATCCTTATTTTGAATATTTTATCATTTCAAATTTTTCAGTTTGGTTAGTATCCATTACTAGAGAGTTGGTGCAATCCTTTGGAGGTGTCAGGACATCCTGGCTTTTTATACTGCCAGAGTTCTTGCTGATTCCTTCTCGTCTGAGGAGCTGCTACTTCTCATTTTTGAGTTTGCTATCATTTGCATGGGATCTTTTAATTTTTCAATCCTTTTTCCCTTTAGGGTATGACTGTGGTGTATGTTGTGTATGATCTTTTTGTTTCATTTATTGGTACTTTCAGTGGGCCAAGGCTGTATATGGGTACGTTGGTTGTGGATAGCCTCTGTGTAGTGACTTTCTTAGATGCTGATTGTTGTAGCGATGTATTGAACATATGAGCGGACACACTATTTCCTGTGGGATTGAGAGTGCAGGTGCATAGGTCTTAGGAAACTTATCTCAGACTAGCACTAAGCCCTTCTGGTAGCAGGTTTTTTGTTTGGTGGTGCAGTTCAGGCTGTAGTCCAGTAGATGGAGATGACACTTAAGAGTAGGAGACAGCTCATGCCCAGGCTGATGTCAAGTGGTAGCACCTGTGTTGACAGGAGGCATGAGAGGGGTTAGGGGGCCAGTGGGAACAGGAAGCAATCTTGTTGGGGCCCGCTGAGATCTTGGAGGAAAGGTTGGGGAGGTGCACCAGGTCCTTATCCTGAGTCAGCAGGAATGCCATCTGCTTCCCTATCTTGCCCCTGTTGCAAAGCTCACGACCTTAGTTCATAAATACTTTTGGTTCCTGGTTGCAGAGCAGCTGTGGGCCACCGAAACACCCTCTTGAAGGCTTGGACAGAGTATCTTACCCCAGTTCAGGGCAGGCAACTCTGTGATTTCTCTGTTCTCTGTTGCTGGGATGCTGCCATTCTGTGTAGGGAGGGCGAGTTAGGCCCCGCCATTCGAGTAAACCCCATGCAGCATGGGCTTACTTTGAGTAGGGATGGAGCTGCTGTGAAAAGCTTAAAAAATGCTTTCTCCGAATGCATTCCCCAGCCCCCAGTGGGAAGAACCTCTGCTGTGTCTGCAATAGTGTATGGCATTGGATGGGTGGGAGATGTCCCTCTCTCCATGTTCATTTCCTGGTGTTGGCACTGCCTCCTTCAGCAATCAGTGCTGCATCCACATTCCCTTTGTCCTAAGGGGACTTTGGTAGGCTGCACTCCCTTGTTGGTAGCCCATGCTGGTGGTTAGATCTCCAGGGGCCTCACAACTTCCTGGGGGCCCATCAGTCTCCTGTGCTTGCCAAAGCCAGAGTGGGTTGTAAGTTATATTTGTGAGGGTTCTGGTGGTGTGATGACTCAAGGGCGGAGAAACCCTAGGCAGGGCAGAGGTCCACTAGGTATCTACACCAGTATTGCACCTGTCATCTCAGTTTGGGTCAGGGGAGTACATGAATTCCTACAGGAGCTAGCCAGCTGGTTCTCTATCCCTGGGAAATTCCCAAGTCACCACCGATAGCTTTGCCCTAGGTCATGAGGACAGAGGGGTTCCCAACAGTTTGGTGGTCAGCAGATTGTCAGAGGGGTGAAGGGAGCAGAGCAGCATTCCCACCTTTTTTTTTTGAACGGAGTATCGCTCTTGTTGCCCAGGCTGGATTGCAATGGCATGATCTTGGCTCACTGCAACCTCCGCCTCCTGGGTTCGAGCAATTCTCCTGCCTCAGCCTCTTGAGTAGCTGGGATTATAGGCACCTGCCACAATGCCTGGCTAATTGTTTTGTATTTTTAATAGAGATGAGGTTTCACCATGTTGGCCAGGCTGGTCTTGAACTCTTGTCCTCAAGTGATCTGCCTGCCTCGGCCTCCCAAAATGCTGTGATTACAAGTGTGAGCCACCGCGCCCGGCCTCCCGCCTACTTTTTCTGCAGGATTCCAGGTTTCTCTGGGGTTGATCTCTGCCAGATTCTTCCTCTTTGTCTTTTGTTTGGGGAATTTAATTGATTTACATATAAAGTAATTATTGATGGGTAAGGGCTTACTATTGCTATTTCATTAATTTTTTTCTGTCTATTCTGTAGTTCTTTTCTTTCTTTCTTCTCCTCCCCTTTTGTCTTCTTTGGTGACTTGATTTTTGTAGTGTTGTGCTTTGATTTTTTTCTCTTTCTCTTTTGTGTATCTCCTGTAAGTTTTTTCCTTTCTGGTTACCATGGGACTTACATAAACATATTTCTAACAGTCTATTTTAAGCTGATAACAGCTTAACTATGCTCACATACAAAACTACCCATTTATTCTCCCTTAATTATTTGTTATTGATGTCACAATTTACATCTTAAATTGTGTATCCATTAATTGTTATAGTTCTTAGTACTTTTGTCTTTTAACATTTATATTAGGGTTAAAAGTGACTTACATACTTTACAATATTAGAAGATTCTATATTTACTTATATATTTACCCTAACCAGTGAGTTTTATACTCCTGTGGTCTTTCATGTTGCTATTTAGTGTCTTTTTGTTTCAACTTGAGCAACTTCATGTAGCGTTTTTCATAAGGTAAACATAGTGGTGATGAACTTCCTCAGCTTTTGTTTGGGAAATTTTTTCTTGCCTTCATTTCTGAAGGACAGCTTTGCTGGGTATAGCACTCTTGGTTAGTAGTTTTTTTTTTTTCTTTCAGCACTTTAAATATGTAGTGATCCCCCGGTACCTGTGGGGTTATCCAGGAAACTCCACAGATAATACAATCCACAAATTCTAAAGTCTGTTGTATAAAATAATGTATTTGCATATAGACCATGTACATCTTCCTGTATACTTTACATCAGCTGTAGATTACTCATTATACCCAATAAAATGTAAATGCAACATAAATATTTGTTCTAACTATATTACACTTTTTATTTAAATTTTTAATTGTTAGATTGTTTTTTGTTTTGCTATACAGTTGCTTGAATCTCCAGATGCAGAACATGTCGATATGAAGGGCTGACTGTATATATCATCTCACTCTCTTGGCCTGCATAGTTTCTGATGAGGAATCTGCCAGTAGTCTTATGGAGCTCCTTTGCCTGTAATGAGTCACTTTTCTCTTGCTGGTTTGAAAATTCTGTAGTTGTCTTTGATTTTTGACATTTTGACTATAATGTCTTGTTCTAGACCTTTTTGGATTTATTCTGTTTGGGCTTCATGAATCTGGATGTTCATTTCCATGCCCAGATTTGGGAATTATTGAGTCATTTTTTTAATTAGGGTTTTTACCGCTTTCTCTTTCTCTTCTCCTCTGGGCCTTCCATAATGTATATATTGGTTTGATGGAGTACCATGATTTCCTTAAGATTTCTTCACTTCTTTTCATTATTTTTTCATTTTGCTGTTCTGGCTGTAATTTCAAATTGCCCATCCTCGAGTTTTCAAATTCTGTCTTCTGCTTGATAAAAGTTTGCTGTTGAACCTCTCTTGCGATTTTTTAAATCCAGTTATTCTTTAATAAAATCCAATTTTCTAGTATTTTAAAAATTTAATTATATTTATTTTATTTTATGTTATTTTTAAGATGAGGTCTTGCTGTGTTTGTTGCCCAGAGCTGGAGTGCAGTGGTGTGAGCATAGCTCACTGCAGATTCAAACTCCGGGGCTCAAGCAATCCTCCTGCCTCAGTCTTCTGAGTAGCTGGGACTACAGGCATACACTACCATGCCTGTCTATCAAAAAAAAATTTTTTTATACAAGGGGTCTTGCTGTGTCACCCAGGCTGGTCTTAAAATCCTGGCTTCAAGCAGTCTTCCCACTTCAGCCTCTTGAGTAGCTGGGATTACAGGTGTGAGCCACTGTGCCTGGCTAAAAAAAAAAAAAAAAAAAAAAAAAAAATTGCGTCTATCTCTTTGTTGATATTCTCAGTTTGTCCATGTTTTATTTTTTGATTTAATTTAATTGTCTATCAACATTCTCTTTTATCTCACTGAGCTTCTTTAGGATGATTAATCTGAATTATTTTCAGTATTTGAAAATTCCCATTTTCACTTCATAAATTCCCATTTATTTTGGGTGAGTTGGTAGAGATCTATTTTCTTGCCTTTTTTCAATGTTTTCTTGATTCTTCATGTTTCTTATATGATTGTATTCATGTCTGCACATTTGATGAAACAACACTTTTTCCCTGTGTTGCAGAACAGTATAAACTATAGAGAGGCACCCTCCCTTCGTCTCTTGTTCCTGGCTGGTCCAGTCATTTAACTGTCCCAGGCATCTAGATTCTACTGTTTTTAATGCTAAGTATGAGACAAGATAGAAATCAGGCCCTTGGAAATGCACTGAAAGTTTGGGGACAAAGCTCAGTTTGTTTTTCCCACTCACTCCTGAAGAGAAAGCCTTAGTTCTCTGACTTTTACCAATCTTGCTCAGCAGCGCTGGTGTAAGAGTTACCTGCCCCCTCTGTTTTGCTCCTAGTTGTCTCAGGCTCACAGGCTCTACCAGTCTTTCAGTGCTTCAAATGTGAGATGACAGAAATTAGCCCTTGGGGAGTACACTGAAATGGCAGTAGGCCAGGCAGCTGGCACACTCTTCACTGTCTCCTTCCCACTCATGGGAGAAGTCATGGGCTGAGGTGATCCTCTGGCTCTGAACTAAGCCAGTTTGGGGGAGGGACTGATGTGGGAAAATTAAGTTTGCTCTTTGTATTAGGCCCTTCTTTCATTGCTATAAAGAAATACCTGAAATTAGGTAATTGATAAAGAAAGTAGATTAATTGGCTTATGGTACTGCAGGCTGTACTAGAAGCTGCTGGCATCTGCTTGGCTTCTAGGGAGGCTTCAGGGAGTTTTACTAATGGCGAAGGTAAAGTGGGAGCTTGCATGTCACATGGCAAAAGCAGGAGCAAGAAATAGAGTGGAGGGGGGCAGGTGCCACACTTTACAGCAGCCAGGTCTTGGGAGAATACACTCACTATTACAAGGATACCACAGAGCCATAAGACATCCAATCCTGTGACTCAAACACCTCCTAACAGGTTCCACCTCCAACGCTGGGGATTACATTTCAACATGAGTTGCAGGCGGGGACAAATGTCCAAACTGTATCACTCTTCTTCCTATGTTGGTTGCAAGTTTTCTCAGCTTTGTTCTTGCGTAGAACAACACAGTTTTTTAACTGGATTAAAAGTTTCTCACACAGGTATTTCAGTCCAAATATTATTTTTGTGTTTCTGAGGGTAAACCAACACCAGAGTTCCTGCTCTGCCATCTTGATGTCATCTCTACACATCTACTTTTTTTCCCCTAGAATGTCTCTCTCCCCTGCTTGCAATATAGCAAACCTTTTCCTTTGGGGAATTGTTCATTTCTGTGTACTCCAGTCGTGAGGTTGTAATGAGGGCTGCTAATTACCTGTCACTCTCCTTCTGGCTTCAGGGAAGGGTGTGTGACTTAGACCTGGCCAAATGGGTCATCTCATTTGGTCCAGTTATGGTCATGTGACTCAAGCAGTGACAATGTGTTCATTTCTGGATTTCTAAATGGCAATTGTGAGAATTCTTCTCAGATTGCTAAGGAATATGAATCCAAAGCTGATTGAAAGTTGTCAAGTTTCGTTAATGAATATCCTACTGTAGGGAGTATGGTTGGCAGACATTGAAATAGATGTAATTTAGAGAAATGACAAGCTACCAACATTGAGAATTCTTACTCAGAAACATATATTTCTCCATTTATTCAGAAGTTTTATTAGTTTGTTCTCACACTGCTATAAAGAACTACCTGAGACTGGGTAATTTATAAAGAAAGGAGGTTTAATTGACTCACAGTTCCACAGGCTTAACAGGAAGCATGACTAGGAGGCCTCAGGAAACTTACAATCATGGCAGAAGGCGAAGGGGAAGCAAGCACTTTCTTCACTTGGTGGCAGGAGAGAGAGAAAAAAGGGGGAAGTGCTACACACTGTTAAACCATTGATCTTGTGAGAACTCACTCACTATCATGAGAACAGCAAGGGAGGAATCTGCCCTATGATCCAGTCACCTCCAACCAAGCCCCTCCTCCAACATGAGATTTGGATGGGGACACAAATCCAAACCATATTATTTCACCCCTGGCCTCTCCCAAATCTCATGTCATTCTCACATTGCAAAAATACAATTATTCCTTCTCAACAGTCTCCCAGCTTTAACTCATTTCAGCATTAACTCAAAAGTCCACAATCCAAAGTCTCATCTGAGACAAGGTAAATTCTTTCCATTTATGAGCCTGTAAAATTAGAAACAAGTTACTTCCAAGATACAATGGAGATACATGCTCCCATTCAAAATGGGAGAAATTGGCCAACACAAAGGGGCTATAGGCCGCATGCACTTCTGAAACCCAATAGGGCAGTCATTAAATCTTAAAGCTCCAAAATAATCTCTTTTGACATGATGTCTCACATTCAGGGCATGCTGATGCAAGGGATGGGCTCCCAAGGCCTTGGGCAGCTCTGCCCCATGGCTCTGCAGGGTACAGCCCTCCTCCCAGCTGCTTTTGTGGGCTGGCATTGGGCGCCTCTGTCTTCTCCATGTGCTCGGTTCAAGCTGTCCATGGATCTGCCATTCTGGGGTCTGGAGGATGGTGGCCCTCTTCTCACAGTTCCACTAGGCAGTGCCCCAGTGGGGACTCTATGTGGGGACTCCAATCCCACATTTCCCCTCTGCATTGCCCTAGTAGAGATTCTCCATGAGGGCTCTGCCCCTGCTGCAGACTTCTGCCTGGACATCCAGGCATTTCCATACATCCTCTGATACCTAGGCAGAGGTTTTCAAACCTCAACTCTTGCCTTCTGCATCCTGCAGGCCCAACACCATGTGGAAGCTGCCAAGGCTTGGGGCTTGCACTCTCTGAAGCCATGACCCGAGCTGTACTTTGGCCCCTTTTAGCCATGGCTGGAGCTGGAATGGCTGGGATGCAGCCATTCCCACGTCCCAAGGCTGCACAGAGCAGTTGGGCCCTGGGCCTTGCCCAGAAAACCATTCTTCTCTCCTAGGCCTCCAGACCTGTGATGAGAGTGACTGCCAGGGAGGTCTCTGAAATACCCTGCAGACATTTTCCCCATTGTCTTGGCTATTAACAGTCAGCTCCTCTTTACTTATGCAAATTTCTGCAGCAGGCTTGAATTTCTCCCCAGGAAATGTTTTTCTTTTCTACTGTATGGTCAGACTACAAATTTTCTAAACTTTTATGGTCTGCTTCTCTTTTAAATACAAGTTCCAATTTCACACCATCTCTTTCTTCATGAATATGTGCATACACTTTTAGAAACAGCCAGGTCAAATCTTGAATGCATTGCTGCTTAGAAATTTATTCCACCAGATACCCCAAATCATCTCTCTCAAGTCCAAAGTTACATAGATTTCTAGGGCAGGGGCAAAATGCCACCAGTGTCTTTGCTAAAGCATAGCAAGAGTGACCTTTACTCCAGTTCCCAATAAATTCCTCATCTCCATCTGAGACCACCTCAGCCTGGACTTCATAGTTCATATCACTATAGGCATTTTGGTAAAAGCCATTCAATAAGTTTCTAGGAAGTTCCAAACTTTCCCATATCTTCCTGTCTTCTTCTGAGCCCTCCAAACTGTTCCAACCTCTGAATGTTACCTAGTTCCAAAGTCACTTCCACATTCTTAGGTATCTTTATAGCAGAGCCCCACTCCTGGTACCAGTTTTCTGTATTAGTCCATTCTCACACTGCTATAAAGAACTTCCTGAGGCTGGGTAATTTATAAAGAAAGGAGGTTTAATTGACTCACAGTTCTGAAGGCTTAACAAGAAGCATGACTGGGAGGCCTCAGGAAACTTACAATCATGGTGGAAGGTGAAGGGGAAGCAAGCACTTTCTTTACATGGTGGCAAGAGAGAGAGAGTGAAGGGGGAAGTGCTACACACACTCTTAAACCATCAGATCTCATGAGAATCATTATCATGAGAACAGCAAGAGGGAAATCCACCCCATGATCCAATCATCTCCCACCAGGCCTTTCCTCCAATTCAACATGAGATTTGGGTGGGGACACAAATCTAAACCATATGTTTTCTGATTTTTGAAAAAATTTTATAATTTTTTTCTATGAGTCTGTCACATTTCTTTTCAGGTTTGCTCATAGGTGTTTTATAATTTTAGTTGATATTGTGAATAAGATCTCCCTCCCTACCCCCATTACATTTGCTAAGTGGTTTTTGATATGTTACTGGAAAGCTGCTGGTTTTGGAGTGTTTATTAGCATCTTTATTCAGCCATGTGCCTGGACCATTATAAAATCTTTTTTGATTGAGCCTTTTTTGTATTCTAGGTAGACTATCAGAAAGTTCATAAATAGTGATAGTTTCATGTTTTTATTTCTATTTCCTTTCTGTTTTAGTAATACATTTAAGATTGCCATTAAAATATTGACAAACAGTTATTCCAGGCAACATCTTTACCTCATTCATGAATGTCTTTTAATACTCCAGATTATTTTCTATGAATATTTTTTATTCACAGCTTTTAATAAATTTTATATTGGATGAGTATTGAGTTGGATGAAAACATATTTTGAGAATGCTTTAGATTTTCCTACATTTTCTCCCCTTTATTCTTAATGTAGTGAATTAGGTTAATGGATGACACAATAACATAATAATTATTATTAACACAAGAGCAATAAAAGAATAACCTCCCTATCTTGGTCATAGCCTAGTTATTTAAATACATTCCTTTATTCAAATGGATTTACTTCATGGATCATCCATCCCTTGCTTGCTTCTTTCCTTTCTTCATCTTTACCTCTCTCCTGCTTTCCTTCCCTCCATCTACACAGGTCAAAGGAGCAGCAAGAATAAAGACCCTGAGATGGGTGTATGCTTTGGTCTGTTAGTGGATCAGCAAGGAGACCAGCTGAAATGAACAAAGGGAAGAATAAATAGGACATGAATTAGGTAAAAAAGGAGAGAGCGATAGTGATGGCAGGAGGTATATTGGGTACAACCTTGTAAAGCATTGTACAGACTTTTACTATGAATAAGATGGGAAGCCACTGGAGCATTCTGAGCAAAGTAATGATATGATATGACTCATATTAAAACAGAACTTCCCTGATATATGGGAATTGAGTGTCGAGTATAAGAATGGATGCAGGAGACATGTTAGGAGGCTAAGGCAATAATCAAGGTGGGAAACAATGGTGAATTTGACCAGGGTGATAATGATGGGGATGGTGAGAAGTGATTAGATTTTGAAGGTTAAAACAACAGGATTTGCTGACAGATCGGTTGTGTGGTATGATGAAAAAAAAAAGGAATTAAGGATGACTGTAAGCTTTTTTTTTTTTCTAGGCAACTTGAAGGATAGAGTTGGGATTAACTGAGATGGGGAAGGCTGTGTGTTAAGCAGGTTTAGGGAGGAGGTGGTGGGAGGAGGGAGCTAAAGAATTCACTTTGGACATATTTATTTTCAGATGCCAATTAGACATTTCAAGTGATGATGCCATGTAGGCAGTTTTTAGGTTGAATTTAGGTTTTACAGAAGTCCCAGGCAGGAGATATACATTTTGGCATCATAGAATATATATGGTCTTTAATACCATGAGATGGATGAGATCATCAATAGAATGAGTACAATAGAATGAGTACAGAGAGAGTTAAAAAGATGTCCAAGGACTGAGCACTGGAACTCTAACAACACTTAGTGTTAGGGAAGATAGGGAAGATATAAAATAATAGCAAATGAATATGAGAAGTAGCAGCTACTGAAGTGATCCCATGGAAACCAAATGAAGAAAGCAATTCAAAGAGGAAGAAGTCATCAACTCTGTCAAATGCTTAGTTTTTTGTTTGTTGTTTGTTTATTTGGCAAATGTTTTTCCCTTTGCCTGAAATGTGTGTATTCTGCCTCCCCACTTTTATTTGTATATTTTATTTATTTTTACTTCATTTTCATGTCTCCCCTCCAATAACTTGTACTTCCAAGAACACTGTGCACACCCATGTTATAGCATTTACCCCACTCCACTATAGTTCTGTACTCTTATCTGTTTCTCCCAGCTGGACAATGAGCAACTCTGAGGGCAGGAGACTCTACAACTCTGAACACTGTACTTGGCACCACACACACACACACACATTCATACATGTATAACACACAGGCACACAGATACATATGTTTGAAAGTTAAGTAATTCACCAGCATCATTATCCAGATATCTAATTGGCAGCTAAAGACAGCTAGAATCTCCAGGGTTCCTTTCTAGTAGCCAGGGTAGTAAATATCAAATCCGATCTATGTATGTTTTCTTACCAGATTCCTTTTTGAAACTACTTCACTGGAGATCCTGGGCTTTCTACAAAATCCTTGTATTTGACTACAAGACTTTTTATATCTCTTTATAATTTTTGTCCCTTTATGGCTATTTTGTTATCCTTATTCTTTGCTTTGATTGCTTCTACCATTTCTCCTTCAGATTTTACAAAGGGAAGCTGTACCTGTCAATATTCTGTCTCTGTGATTGTGCCACACACTTGTTACCTTATATCTGGTTAAAGGGTATATCCACAGAGCTAATATGATAAAAATAGTGGAACACATTCCAGGATTTCCTACTGAGTGCAATCCTACCTTAAATGGAGAGAAATGAGTCCTTTTTAAGGATCAGATGTTTAATTTAAAAAATTCAGTGCCTGTTTGTCTTTCAATTAAATACAAGGAACCAAGAAAATCTGCCTTTGATCATATCTTCTTAATCAAGGGTGTCCAATCTTTTGGCTTCCCTGGGTCACACTAGAAGAAAAATTATCTTGGGCCACACATAAAATACACTAACAATAGCTGATGAGCTAAAAAAATTGCAAAAAAAAAAAAATGTTTTAAGAAAGTTTATGAATTTGTGTTGGGCTGCATTCAAAGCCATTCTGGCCCACATGCAGCCCATGGACAAGCTTGTCTTAATTAATGACCTGGAAGTCACTGGACAGTGATCATGCACTATCTTCTCTTTCCAAAAATGTTTTCTTTGAATAAGTGAATACTTTGTAATACTTCTATTTCCTATTTAAATCCTAATGACATTTTCTTGAGTAAAAACTTTGTTGAAAGCAGTACTCTGATAAAAGTGTAAGATAATGAGGCAAGGCAAAAGAGTGTGAGTAGAATTACGGTGCAAAGAATTGTTAATAGTTGGGGAAGGAGACTACCCCATAGAGCTGAACCACTGTTTGAGCTTCTTCCATAGCCGGTAAACTCACAGTAGGTAGGGTCCACCCATATAAACCGTGGCAATCTTATGACATTTCTCCAATTTGCAGTCATATATAGAATAATTGACATAGCTCCTTCTCATATATATCTTTTCTAGACCACACAAAGTGCCGTCTTTTACTTGCCCAATATCAACTGTATCCCTTCCAAAGTAATAGTTCCCCAACACCTGGGACCATTAACTGATTTTTTAATTATAGCATTATGTTGTTTTACCTTGGAAATTGTTTATATGTTTTCACAGTGCACTCTCACACAAATTATTTGACGAAGGGCATCTTTTGTATATTAAACCTTCCATGCCACAGGGACTGAAATGATCTCCTTGTATATTAATTTTTATGGCAGCTCAGAGAGGCATTCCTTGCTGTCTGGCCAAAAATATATCAACATCGTTTATTGTGACTGTTGCATATTTTATGATAGGAGTAGACACTGTAGACCACAAAGTGTCCTATCTGATACACAGGGATCCTCAGGGCACCACCTCGCACTTTCTTTTTGTTTTTTGAGGTATACTCCCATGTATACCTAAATCCATGCATACTTAAGTCCTGTAGTTGGCCCTGCAGAACCTGTGTATACGAAAAGTTGGTTTTCCATATATGTGGGTTTCACATTCTGTGAATACTGTATTTTCTGCATCTGCGTTTGCAGAGGGCCGACTGTATTTATTGAAAAAATCGCACATGAGTGGGCCTGTACAGTTCAAATCCACGTTATTCAAGCGTCAACTGTATTTCCTCTTTTGTTAAGCCAATTTCATGGCGACAATTGAATCCTATCTTATCTGGTGTTCGAACATATGTGGTAAAATGCCTTATGGGCTCGATTTCATAAGTTTGCTTGGTTATCTGTATCTGTGCATCCCTCCATAGTTTTCCAAAGGGGTGCTGAGAACTCCCAGAGACTCGGGGCTGGGGGCTCCATATAACCGTGATAGTAGCAGTCATCTTGGACAAAGGGCTTTTCCTCGTGGGGAGCGTACTGCTCCGTGCAGGTGAACACTAGGAGGTGCCTGGAAAGGAAGAGCCTTTTAGGCCTTAAACCAATGATGTGGGTATGGCGCCGGCAGGTGCAGGCCATTAAGACAGCCCTCAGACTTGTTGAAGGCCCCACTTCGCCTGGGAAAATTCTGGGGAATCACCACTTGGGCGGGGCAGAGCGCCAGTAGGGCCTGGTTTGTGCGCCGCTGGCAGGGACCAGGAGCGTCTCCCGAACAGCAGGAGAGCGTCCTGCTGCAGCCTTCCGGCTGCACATGTTTCAGGCAGCTGCCTTCTGGAAAGACTTGGTTGGTGACTGCTAGGAAAGTGGGCGTTGGAGACTAGAGTCGGAAAATGCTCTTCGGAGGAGGGAGCCCTGCCTCGTGGGTTTGTTGGCCGCCACCGCATCCGGGGAGTGGTTTCTCGTCCTTGGTCCGTTAAAAGGAACTGTTGCAGGTAAGGCTGGGATTCTAGGGAGAGGAAGCTGGCAGGAGAGAGGTTTAACGGAGAAAGTAGATGGTGAAAACAAGAGGGAATTGAACCAGAAACTAAGTGGTTTGAAAGGGAGAAGTAAGAGGGTGCAGAGGGACGAGTAGAGACAGCAGAAAAAGTTGCACTGAGGTGATGGAAATTAAAGTAAATTCAGAAGAGAGAAACGTAGGGAATCTTGGCCACACTGTAAGAGGCTATGGAAAATTATAGCCAAGGCTGGTTCACGCCTTAATGTCTGTCGTGAAAAAAAGAAGGTAAAACTAAATTTTCAATAAGTTGTTTCCACCTATCCCACCCACCCCATCCTGGCTCTTTCAGTTTTTATTTTCAGCACTGCAGCTCTGATGGTCCAGCTCCACCAGGACACAGATCCCCAGATCCCTAAAGGTCAGCCATGCACCCTGAACAGCTCAGAGGGAGGAGCCAGACCAGCAGTGCCTCACACCTTGTTCTCTTCTGCTCTAGACAGATGGCTCCATAATGACAGCTTCATAATGGCAGTGGGTGAGCCCCTGGTGCACATCAGGGTCACTCTTCTGCTGCTCTGGTTTGGGATGTTTTTGTCTATTTCTGGCCACTCTCAGGCCAGGCCCTCCCAGTATTTCACTTCTCCAGAAGTGGTGATCCCTTTGAAGGTGATCAGCAGGGGCAGAGGTGCAAAGGCTCCTGGATGGCTCTCCTATAGCCTGCGGTTTGGGGGACAGAGATACATTGTCCACATGAGGGTAAATAAGCTGTTGTTTGCTGCACACCTTCCTGTGTTCACCTACACAGAGCAGCATGCCCTGCTCCAGGATCAGCCCTTCATCCAGGATGACTGCTACTACCATGGTTATGTGGAGGGGGTCCCTGAGTCCTTGGTTGCCCTTAGTACCTGTTCTGGGGGCTTTCTTGGAATGCTACAGATAAATGACCTTGTTTATGAAATCAAGCCAATTAGTGTTTCTGCCACATTTGAACACCTAGTATATAAGATAGACAGTGATGATACACAGTTTCCACCTATGAGATGTGGGTTAACAGAAGAGAAAATAGCACACCAGATGGAGTTGCAATTGTCATATAATTTCACTCTGAAGCAAAGTTCTTTTGTGGGCTGGTGGACCCATCAGCGGTTTGTTGAGCTGGTAGTGGTCGTGGATAATATTAGATATCTTTTCTCTCAAAGTAATGCAACAACAGTGCAGCATGAAGTATTTAACGTTGTCAATATAGTGGATTCCTTCTATCATCCTTTGGAGGTTGATGTAATTTTGACTGGAATTGATATATGGACTGCATCAAATCCACTTCCTACCAGTGGAGACCTAGATAATGTTTTAGAGGACTTTTCTATTTGGAAGAATTATAACCTTAATAATCGACTACAACATGATGTTGCACATCTTTTCATAAAAGACACACAAGGCATGAAGCTTGGTGTTGCCTATGTTAAAGGAATATGCCAGAATCCTTTTAATACTGGAGTTGATGTTTTTGAAGACAACAGGTTGGTCGTTTTTGCAATTACTTTGGGCCACGAGCTTGGTCATAATTTGGGTATGCAACATGACACCCAGTGGTGTGTGTGCGAGCTACAGTGGTGCATAATGCATGCCTATAGAAAGGTGACAACTAAATTTAGCAACTGCAGTTATGCCCAATATTGGGACAGTACTATCAGTAGTGGATTATGTATTCAACCGCCTCCATATCCAGGGAATATATTTAGACTGAAGTACTGTGGGAATCTAGTGGTTGAAGAAGGGGAGGAATGTGACTGTGGAACCATACGGCAGTGTGCAAAAGATCCCTGTTGTCTGTTAAACTGTACTCTACATCCTGGGGCTGCTTGTGCTTTTGGAATATGTTGCAAAGACTGCAAATTTCTGCCATCAGGAACTTTATGTAGACAACAAGTTGGTGAATGTGACCTTCCAGAGTGGTGCAATGGGACATCCCATCAATGCCCAGATGATGTGTATGTGCAGGACGGGATCTCCTGTAATGTGAATGCCTTCTGCTATGAAAAGACGTGTAATAACCATGATATACAATGTAAAGAGATTTTTGGCCAAGATGCAAGGAGTGCATCTCAGAGTTGCTACCAAGAAATCAACACCCAAGGAAACCGTTTCGGTCACTGTGGTATTGTAGGCACAACATATGTAAAATGTTGGACCCCTGATATCATGTGTGGGAGGGTTCAGTGTGAAAATGTGGGAGTAATTCCCAATCTGATAGAGCATTCTACAGTGCAGCAGTTTCACCTCAATGACACCACTTGCTGGGGCACTGATTATCATTTAGGGATGGCTATACCTGATATTGGTGAGGTGAAAGATGGCACAGTATGTGGTCCAGAAAAGATCTGCATCCGTAAGAAGTGTGCCAGTATGGTTCATCTGTCACAAGCCTGTCAGCCTAAGACCTGCAACATGAGGGGAATCTGCAACAACAAACAACACTGTCACTGCAACCATGAATGGGCACCCCCATACTGCAAGGACAAAGGCTATGGAGGTAGTGCTGATAGTGGCCCACCTCCTAAGAACAACATGGAAGGATTAAATGTGATGGGAAAGTTGCGTTACCTGTCACTATTGTGCCTTCTTCCTTTGGTTGCTTTTTTATTATTTTGCTTACATGTGCTTTTTAAGAAACGCACAAAAAGTAAAGAAGATGAAGAAGGATAAGAGAAATGGGAAAAAGAAGGAGACTAAACTTTATACTTCATTTTTAATATCCAATTTTTTAATAGAAAAATATGAAGCCATGTCTCACTGTTTAAATAAAACTTCATGGACATTTCATGTCAGGATTGCAAGCATTAGCTATCACAGCAAAGGATTCCTAGCCTATTCTTACTTACTCTACAGTGTCTTAAGCAATATTAAAGGTTCCTTTTCCCAGAAGTTGTGTCTTTATGTTTCCTGAGCAAAGGCAC